AAAAACAATGGAAGGAAAGTAAACAGTTATTAGCAATTTTCTAGTTCTTTGGGTTTAGTGGTGGTTTCACAAATGTGAAAGAGAAAAACAATGGAACGAAAGTAAACAGTGGGGGAAAAGAAGGGAAAGCAGGGGAGAGAAGAGTAGTCAATGAGAAGAGCATGTTGTGAACCAAGGGTTATGATGAATTTGTGGATCTGCAGTTCATATTAAAAACGTTTGAATGCTTTCCTTTCTAGCTGTCTGACATTCTCTTTCTATGAAAACTGGTCAACTGTTGGAAGGTAACTTTCAAGTGTGGAGAAAGGCCAATGGAGATTATAAGAAGGAAGTTGGTAAATCAATTTGGGGTACATGGGCTTTTGAAATCAATTTGTGGTACAGGGTTTTTACATACCGTGTCCCTCAGGGATACTCAGGCGGTGATGTCCAATAAACAGTTGGCAAAGCTGATATGAGACACGGAGAAGGGAACAGCCTGGAGCTGTAGATCTGGGAGTCATCGGTGTTTACTGGAAATGAATGAGATCACACAGGGAGAGACAACTTGAGGACTGAGGAGAGAGGAGGCCCAGGACAGAACCCCAGGAACACCGCCACTCAAGGTGGCAGCTCAGCTTCCTGGCAGGCACCACTACCCCCCGGGCTCTGGAGTCAGGCAGAGCCGGTATTGAAAGTGGGCTGTGGAGTTCTGGGGCTAAGCGCTCTTGGCAAAGTCGGGTACCCTCTCTGATCAGCTGTCACACCTGGCGATAATGGGCATCAGAGAGAGATGCCTTGCGAGGATGCTGTGAGCTGCGTCAGGTAAAGCACCTGAGATCAGAAAGCCACCCCCTCCTCCTCTTCTTCTTGATGACCCCCACTCCTTTGTTACACACACCCTCTCCCACCTTCCGCAACCTCCTGGTCCCTCGGGGATGGATGGTGAGGTGGGCGGGAAGGGGGTGGTGGTGGCCTAGCTCCCGTGACGCGGTGCTCACGTGAGTGACCAGGCGCCTACGTGGGCACCAGCCCCCGCGCCCGCCCGCCCGCCCAGCGGTCCGGTCCAGGCGCCCGCGCAGAATCAGCTGTCTGAGCTGCCCAGGCGGCGGGGGAGCAGCGAGCGGGCTTCAGCGAGCCGCAGGAGGCACAGGCCTGTCCTGGGTCCCCGCAGGTCAGTGTGAAGGCGTGCGCTGCCGGCGGACCAGCCCCTACCCCTGTCTCCTGTCTGTCCGCAGGTCTGCGCGTCTGTTGTTCCCAGCGCTCTTGGAGGCCTGCAAAGGAAGAGCAACCTGTCCAGACTCCCCGCAGGTCCGTGAAAGCAGGGGGCTGCATGGACAGGGTGTCTCCTCTTCCCTCCACTGTCATCCCCCAGGACAGGAAAAAGAGAAATCTCGACATGGAAAAACCCTACAATAAAAATGAAGGAAACCTGGAAAACGAGGGAAAGCCAGAAGATGAAGTAGAGCCTGATGATGAAGGAAAGTCAGACGAGGAAGAAAAGCCAGACGCGGAGGGGAAGACAGAATGCGAGGGAAAGCGAAAGGCTGAGGGAGAGCCAGGTGATGAGGGACAACTGGAAGATAAGGGAAGCCAGGAAAAGCAGGGCAAGTCCGAAGGTGAGGGCAAGCCACAAGGCGAGGGCAAGCCAGCCTCCCAGGCAAAGCCAGAGGGCCAGCCGCGGGCCGCCGAAAAGCGCCCGGCTGGAGATTATGTGCCCCGGAAAGCAAAAAGAAAAACAGACAGGGGGACGGACGATTCCCCCAAGGACTCTCAGGAGGACTTACAGGAAAGGCATCTGAGCAGTGAGGAGATGATGAGAGAATGTGGAGATGTGTCAAGGGCTCAGGAGGAGCTAAGGAAAAAACAGAAAATGGGTGGTTTTCATTGGATGCAAAGAGATGTACAGGATCCATTCGCCCCAAGGGGACAACGGGGTGTCAGGGGAGTGAGGGGTGGAGGTAGGGGCCAAAGAGGCTTACACGATATCCCATACCTTTAATGCCTTTGGCCTTCCATTCTGACTTCTCTGATGAGATTATTGTCAACCCTGCTTTCCCTGGTAGATATTTGCCAGGCCCAATGCTTTAACCTTAAGCTGATATTTTTGCTTTAGATGTCAATCTCGTTACCAGCAGCCTTTTGACCCAACTACAGCGCTCTATATTTTAGTAGAGGATTTTCACCCATGTGCATGGAAAAGATGTTCATGACACATTGTAAAAAATAAATAAATAAAGAACAGTTTGCAGAACCTCGTATACGGTTATCAGCCAATATTTATAAAAATGTAAATGTTTGTATAATGCATTTCTGCGCAAAGAAAACCCTGAAAGCATGTACACTAAAAAGCAGGCAATGGTTATTCCTGAAGGGTAGCCAAGAATAGGTCTCACCTGTATTCAAAAATGAGTCCTACCACCTCTTGTATGTACCTCCATGATATTCCTCTGCTGCTGTGCACATCCCTATGTCTTCCCTAGGTCGAGCCAGGTCAGTGGGCACTGTTGCTAGGTCCTCTATCATGTTCCTGGGTCTTCTAACATGAGTGCTGGGTCTGCATACTCAGACCCATACTAAAATATAATACTAAATATTTGTCATACTGAAAAATAAATAAAAGCTGAATACAATACATACTAAGAAATTGAACTGTTTGGTGCGCTTACAAAGGCAATAAAGACACTCAGAATTCCTGTTATCAGAACATAAGATGACAGGTAAAATTCATATTATCTCTGGGACTAAAAGCTAAAGGAATCAACCTGGAAATTCTAACAGATCTATTGCTGTAAGAGTCAATCTTGTCATTTGTAAAATAAGGGTAATACTTGCCTCACAGGACTGCCTGGTGGATCAGATGAGATACTAAGTATGTGAGCTGTGTTGTGACCTGGTCCCCACTAGGCACTCAGGGGAGGAATGGCTCCTAAACTATTCCCATACAGTGGCAGGAAAGTCGATGGAATCAGACACATTGGAGGAGGACTGAGGGAGTTCTCACCATGTCTAGGAATATTTCCAGGCAGCTAAGAAGTAGATGCCACTCTCTCCTGGATACTTCCATGTCTGCTGGGCACTATGCCCTTTTTCCCGGGTCCTGCACCCTTTACTGATAGAGGATTTATGGTGTCAAAGCCCTGTCATTTTCTCTGGAGTCACTGGTGAGCAATGTCCACCAACCCATGACCCCCGTAGAAGTGGATAAAGCCCTCTCTCCACTTTATAGTTACAGTAACCAGGTACACATGGATATCACCTTGGTGCTGCTTGGGCCTCTCATTAATATCTTCCAAATTCTTTTTGCCAAAATAATCATTTATGTGTATTCCTTATTTCTTTGTTTTGCATACATAAATATTGTCCTCACAAAACTGAGATATTGCAGGCTAGGCCAGGAAAAAATACCTGCATGATAGTGGTTGTGCTGTTCTCATGGGTTAATATCTTGTCTGCAGATGCTCTTTTCTCTGTTGAGTTCACTCTCAGGAAACTTGTCAGGTAACACTTTAGCAGTTCGGCAGACCCATCAATACATTTGAGTTTTAAATCCTTTGTAATGAACATGTTGTGGTCCATGAAAAAGCTGCATAGTCATCACCTGGGGAACTAATTAGAAACGCAGAATCTCAGGTCTTGCCTCAGACCTAATAAGTTAGAATCTTCATTTTAACAAGATCCCAAGAAGATTCCTATGCACATTGAAGTTTGAGAAGCACTGGCTTAGAAAGAGACCCTTCAGGCTCCCCACTCCCACCTTTACATAAAATATGTGCCTAAAAATATAAATATATGTGCTATATAAGACACACATCACAGATTATTAAATAAGCCCATGTTTTTCAAAATGAAGTTGTCCTTCCCCCATGAAAAGTAGATCTTGAAATCAATTCAATGGGTCAAGATAGGTAATTTTTTAAAAATGAAATAGGATAGAATAGACTTGAATACAGCCAAACAGAAAATATCAAATAGCAAATAGCATTGTAAATAGACTGAATATTTTTTGTGAAATTTGTGTTTCAGTTACGTACGTATGTATGTGTGTGCACCATGAGTTATGATGAAAATAAATTTCTGACTGTGGGCTGCAGCAAAAAAATTGAGAAAGACTGCACTGGATTCTGCATCTCAAAGTATGGCATGTCCATTTTATATTTGTATTGCTAGTGCCCAACACAAGTAACTGACAAGTAGTAAGCACTTAATAAAAATGTAAATAATAATGACTGAGACTCCAAGTTTAGCCTCTGTCTACCTAA